TGATCCATCCACCTCAGCCTCCCAGTGTGCTGGAATTACAGGCGTGAGCTGCTGGCACCTGACCTGTAATTCTTTAACTTCTAAATAAAGAGCATGACAAGCTTTTTTTTTTTTTTTTTTTTTTTTTTTTTTTTTTTGCTTTGGTACTACTGAAGGCCAAAAATAATTTTATGGAATATATCTGTTCCCTTCCAATCAAAATCCACTTAATTTTTTTTCCTTTTTTTCCCTTGTATTATATTTCCAAGAAACTTATCTATTTATCTATTTATTTACTTAGCTGTTTTAGAGACAGGGTCTTGCTCTGTCACCCAGCCTGCAGCCTCAACTCCTGGGCTCAAGGGATTCTTCTGCCTCAGCCTTCCAAGTAGCTGGTTCTACAGGCTTTTGTGTCACCATGCCTGGCTAATTTTTTTATGGTTTTTTTTTTTGTTTTTTTTTTTGGTAGAGATGGGGTCTTGCTATACTGGCCAGGCTGGAATCAAACTCCTGGCCTCAAGTGATCCCTCCACCTTGGCTTTCCAAAGTGCTGGGATTACAGACATGAGCCACTATGCTCAACAAGCTTGTCTATTTAATGTTCTGACTTCATTGATTCTTTTGAAATATTATGCTGATTTTAGGGGCTGTGATGGAGCCATGAAAATATTACTTCTCAGTAAGCAATTTGAGTTTTAAATATTATTTATGATGAGTAATCATTAATTCTACTGTTATAAATTTTATAAGATACACTTAAGTAATATTGTTTTTATGAAAACTCTTCTGTATAAGCCATCTTATTGGTTAAAGTACAGAAAAGTATTTAAATATCTGATTTGGTCTTATTTATTAAACCTGTTTACCAGTTATGGGAAACTTTAAGGTCAGGTATTGTCAATTTATTCAGACTGGGGTTTAAGATATGAACAGTTAATAAAAAAAATAAATAAAAGAAGCTCATATTACCTAAAAATATGTTTCTAAATTCTTATGGTAGCATTAGTTTAGACTAAGTATCATGAGGGCATGGATTGCCTTGTCTATAAATTCATTTAACAAATGTCTACTGAGTAATTACTGTGTGCCTGGCACTCTTCTAAATGTTGGAAGTATGACAGCAGTGGACTTAATAGAAAATCCCTGCCCTGGTAAGATAGCATTTTCTTGTAGGTTATATTTGCAGTGATTGACATCACCTTGACCTTTAGCTGCCTCAGGCTGAGTACAGGGATGCAACCTAGACCTCTTACCTAGCCAGTTTCTGCTAGAGGTTACAAGTCAAGTTGTGCCAGGGAACTTCATATGTCCCCTCTATGAGTCAGTCTTTATAGATCTTGGGAATCTCTGGAGGATTCTAAGCATCAGAGTGAAATTTCGGTTCACCTAAAAAATGTAGCATCTATGCAATAAGTGTACTAATTTGACACCAGAGGGACTGTTTTTCTCTTTTAGTAATTTTGAATGTTGTAGTCTAAGTTGAATAGAAGAGAAAATTACTATAATCATATATCAACATTTTAAAGTAGATTTTTCATGTAGATGAAGGAAAGAACCTTAGAGATTCTGCCCTTTAAATTTTTTTAATGTTTTATTTTTGTTTTCAAGTACAGAATGGCCTCTTGTAAATTGGTGCCTGTGTTATTGATTTATTTTTATTTTTATTTATTTATTTTTGAGATGGAGTCTTGCTCTGTCGCCCAGGCTGGAGTACAGTGGCGCAATCTCGGCTCACTGCAACCTCCGCCTCCTGGGTTCAAGCAATTCTCCTGCCTCAGCCTCCCAAGTAACTGAGATTACAGGTGTGATGCCTGTGTTATTTTTAAATGAGGCAACTGAGGACTTTGCCCAAAGTCTCAATGCTAGCTGATGGTAGAGCCTAGCCTTCTGTTGCTTGGCCGTGTATTCTTCTTTCCTTTAGAAATAGAAATGTCCACCACTTAGTACAGTAATCCATTGGTACGGTGTCAAACTAAAAATTGGCTGTTTTATGAGTTTGTTTCTTGAACGTATTTTGAAATCTCTCTCTCTCCTGAATCCTCATAGTGCTATATATTACCTCCCCATGGCATTTATTACTTTCCACTCATATTGTAATTATCTTCTATTAACAAGATTTTTTTTAGATGAACTGTCTTTGAGAATAGAGTCTGTGTATGTTTCTTCTTTGTGTATTCCCCACAGCTCTTAACAGAATGCCTGGCATTCACTAGGTACTCAAATTATTAAACATGTTCTCATAGAGATTATATTTTGGGTTTGGTAACAATGTGAAACCACAGGAATCTATTTAGTCTACAACATTTTAAGAGGCTGTTTGGCTTACCATCAGATCTAGGTTTGAATTCTGGCTCCATCCTCATCTTGGCTGTGTGATCTTGAATAGGTCACTTAACATCATTTTCCTCATCTGTGAAATGAGAATATGTGCCCCATCTAGCTTTAAGATTTAGGTAAAATGTATACAAAGGGTCTAGTGCCTGATGTACTAATAGCTACTCAATGAATGGTAACTATTATTGTTAGAAATTTATTTTCTATTTATTATAAGTGCATTTTAAAATAACATTAAATAGCTCTATTACCTATGTGAAGGATGTACAGTAAGAAAAAGGTCCATGGTGAAAAGCTGACAGCATTTTGGTATGGTCAGCAGATTGCCCAGTCTGGGCTTTTTAGCTTACCAATTGCTTATTTAAGATGTTTGATTTGGGGCTCTTAAGAACTGGTTTACCATACTAAAACTCAAAGAGACTGATGTATAAACTAGAATGGAAGTTTATTAATAAGTCATTAAAAATGTATTCTCACATAGGAAAACAAATGCCACAGTGGAATCCAGATTGTAATCAGAAGCTTGCTTGAGGAAAAGGATAGTGGATTGGGTATCTGGTACTGCATTAATCTCCTGCATCAATCGTGACCTACCACTTAGCTGCGTCAGGACCCCTTCTCTTCTAGAGAGTGCTAAAGGCACTGCCTAATCACCTCTCATAAATCCCCTGTTCTAACTTACATAGTTGTCTGCTTTCGGGTTGCATGTTCTTAAAAGCAGACAGCAAAACCCTGGAGGAGGTTTTATACTTAGTCATTAGCCTGTCATTCCTGCTGGAGTTTTACAGCCTCACCTTAGTTGGATTTTGGGAGCTTAAACAGACTTCTAAAAATGTTTTAAATTTAAACTTTGTATTAAGTGTACAGAAAGTTTTAAGTATACAAAAACCTAAGGAGGATTGTATAATTAACCCCTATACATTCATCACCTGGCTTCAACAATTATTAACATGTGGCTCATATTGTTTTGTCTGTACTGCCTGCACCTCTCTAGATTATTTTAAAGTAAATTCCAGGTATCATATAATTTTACCTGTAAATATATGACTGTGTATTACTAAGAAATAAGGACTCTTAACACATCTTCAGTACCATTATCATATCAGAAAAATCACTTAATAATTCCTTAATATCTAATAAGTGATCACAGTTCCCCAGTTGCCTCATCAATGTCTTTTTTACTATTGGATTATTCAAATCAGCTTTCAAACATGGTCCACACATTATATTTGGTTGTTATGTTTGTGGATCTCTTTCAGTCTATAACAGCCTCCTTCCCCTCCTTTTCTTGCTGTTTATTTACCCAATTTGTCCTGTAGAATTTTTCACAATCTTTATTTGGCAGACTCATGGTATCCTTTAAAATGTTCCTCTGTTCTGTTTGTGGTGAACTTGTTGCTAGATCTCGGCATGCTGAGATTCAGGTTTTACTTTTTTTCCTCCCAAGCTATGTCATGGGTGGTGTGGTATGCTTCTTGCCTGTTGCGTTACACAGGGAGGCACATAGCAATGTCTGTCTTGCCATTTCTCTTTTTGTATGTTCAAGTTGATCATGGAGTTCAGTGTTATTAGCTTGATCCAGCCATTATGAAACGTATTCTTTCCTTCTTTCTTTCTTTTTTGAGATGGAGTTTCACTCTGTCACCAGGCAGGGGTGCAGTGGTGCTGTCTCGGCTCACTGCAACCTCTGCCTCCCGGGTTCAAGCGATTCTCCTGCCTCAGCCTCCTGAGTAGCTGGGACTACAGGCGTGCGCCACCACGCTTGGCTAATTTTTGTATTTTTAGTAGAGACGGGGTTTCGTCATGTTGACCAGGATGGTTTTGATCTCTTGACCTTGTGATCCTCCCACCTCAGCCTCCCAAAGTGCTGGCATTACAGGCATGAGCCACTGTGCCTGGCCAAAATGTATTCTTTCAATGAACTATTACATTTTGGGTCTTCTAATTTTATTCTCAAAGGGTACTTTGCTGTCAAATGTTATTGCCTTCTGATACGTTCTCTGTATGCAGCGAGAATGATCTTTTAAATATAAAATGGATTACATACTACCTACCTTGCTTAAAACTCAATAGTGTTCCATTGCTTGTAAACTGACATCTAAACTTCCTACCATAGTCTATAGGAATCTGCATAACCTGGGGTTTATCTGGCTTTCTAAACCTCATTTTATGCCATTCTGTCCTTTGAGAGGCAATGTGGCATTATTGTTAATAGCTTGGGCTCTTGTACTAGACTGGGGTTGGGGTGTGATCTTGGGTAGGTCACTAAACTGCTCTGTCCCTCCATTTTTTCATATCAAAAATTGATGTTCTAATAGTATTTACCAATAGGATTGTGATGATTAACACATATCAATAGCAATATTGTGATGATTAAATAATGAATATCAATCACCTACAACAATGCCTGTATAACATAACAAATACCTAATGTTAGCTGTTGTGGTTGCTGCTGGCGTTGATGCTTTGTTTTTTATGTCTGTGTTCAGCTACACTGTACTTTGCAGTTTCTGGACCTGACAAGCTCTTGCCAGCCTCAAGATCTTTGCACATTGTTCTCATTGTCTCTCTTGCAACATGACAAACCATCCCAAAATTTAGTGGCTTAAAAAAACAATTGTTTAGCTTACAAATGTGCAATTTTGGCAGAGTTTGTGAGAGAGAGCTCATCTCTGTTCCATATGGCATTGGCTGGGGTGGCTTAACTGAGGGCTGTGGGGTTTACTTTTAAACGGGTCACTCATGTGGTTGGCAAGATAGTCTTTACTCTTGGCCAGGAAGTCAACTAGGGTGGAGGTCTTGATTCCTCTTGATTCCTCTCCACAGGCTGCTTGTCCTTACAGCATGGTGGCTGGGTTCTAAGAGTGAGTATCCTAAGAGAAGCAGGCAGAAGCTGAATGGCCTAATACAATGTAGACTCAAGAAGTACACAGTGTTACTTTTGCCTCATTATTTTGGTTCAGGCAGTCACAAAGGCCCACTCAGGCTTAAGGGGAGAGAGCACATGGACTCTACCTCTTGATAGGGAAATAACAAGGTGTTCTAAAAGAGGGACAGGAGATACTGTTGCAGCCATCTTTGGGGAATGTACTTTGCCATACACATGCTGTTGCCTGAACCTGAAACACTATCATCTGTCAGATTCCCACTCTTTAGCAAACTAACCAACTTCAATTAGGTCCCTCTTTTTCCATTGCCTTTGTTTGCTCTCTTTCTCATAGCTCTTCATTTTCCTTGGTAACACTTACCACAGTTTGTAATTTTTTAAAGTCCATGGGTGTTATGACCTGTCATGTACTAAGTACCTAGCATTGGACCTGTTGAAATGTTAAAATGTGTTGTTACTTACAAATCTAAATATCATGTATTACATTCGCACTAAGGAAAGCGTGTTCCAAACTTTGTGGAAAAAAATGGAACAAATACACAGAAACACCAGGAGTCAGTCCTTTAACTCCTTAAAGTTCATGCCTTACTCTTTAGCTTAGGGTGAGGATGCGATGAAGAAAAACATATGTAAAAATGTTGGGGTGGGAGGAGAACTCAGTTGGAATAGCTGAATTTCTACTTACCCTCCCCATACTTTAAAAACCCAAACCCACAAATCTGTTTTCTATTCCTCTATCACCCCGTGCGTGGCAAGAAGCTTCTAGCTGGTCCTCAAAATATTTTTGTTGAGAAGAAAGCATGATAACTAAGAAATGTTTAGTACTCTCAGGGAATAGCCAAATATATTTACTTTACTCAGGGAAAGCAAAACACACCTTCACTCAGTACTAGTGTTTTTGTTTTGTTTTGTTTTGTTTTGTTTTGTTTTGTTTTACTTTTGACACAGTTCTAACAAGATTGGTTATCAGGTTTCTCAGCCCCCAGCAGACTGGGCAGGGAAAAGAGAATAGACTTTCGGAAGTGAGGTATAGATAATAGCAAAGAGAACAGCTGTTGTTGGCCTCAGGAAATACTTTTTCAAAACCTTGAGCAATGATGACATTGTAGCCTGGGAATTGTAGTAATGTGGGGTAGAAGGTCCCATACATTTTAAAAGAATTTCATTCACTTAACAGATATTGTGTGCAGTCTTGCTGATTGTTGGAGACACAAGGTGAACAAAATGCACATGGCCCCTGCCTTCATGGAGATTTCATTCTGGGGATGGGGCAGACCTTATGATTGATATTTGCGAGGTATATCTTTTTTCATCCTCTTTTAACCTATAGGTGTCTTTATATTTAAAATGATTTTTAAGGTGGTCTTCAAAATGGTTTTCTTATAAGCATCATATAGGTTGTTGCTTTATATACAATCTGACAATTTCTGCCTTTTATTTTTTATTTTTTTAATTTATTTTCTAAGAGACAGGGTCTTGCAGTGTTGCCTAGGCTGGACTTCAAATTCCTGAGCTCACCTCAGCCTCCCAGGTAGCTGGGACTACAGGCAAATGCCATGGCACCTAGCTAATCTCTGCCTTTTAATTGTGGGTGTTTAGATCATGTACATTTAATATTATTGATATGATTGGGTTTAAGTCTACCATCTTATGTATGTTCTGTTTGTTCCATCTGTTCTTTATTCCTCTCCTTCTTTTCTCTTTTGCATTACTTTAGATTGAGTGTTTTTTTATGATTTATTTCATCTCTTTTGTTAGCTTACTAACTATACCTTTTCTTTTTAAATGATTCTTTAGGGTTTATAGTATACATCTTTAACTTATCACAGTCTACCTTTAGGTGATCCATTTTACTACTTCATATATAATAAGAACCTTACAATAATACAGTTTTATCTCCCTGCCTTTGTTATTGTTATATATTTAATCCTAATGTTATAAACCCCACTTTTTTTTTTTTTTTTTTTGAGATGGAGTCTTGCTCTGTTGCCCAGGCTGGAGTGCAGTGGCATGATCTTGGCTCATTGCAACCTCTGCCTCCCAGGTTCAAGCAACTCTCCTGCTTCAGCCTCCCGAGATTACATGCACCCACCACCACACCCGGCTAATTTTGTATTTTTAGTAGAGACGGGGTTTTACCATGTTGGCCACTGTGGTCTTGAACTCCTGACCTCAGGTGATCCACCCACCTCGGCCTCCCAAAGTGCTGGGATTACCGGCGTGAGCCACCACACCCGGCCACTTTTTTTTTTTTTTTTTACTTAAACGGTCAATTATCTTTTAAAGAGACTTTTGCAATTAAAATATATATGTATTTACCTGCATATTTACCCCTTTTGGTGCTCTTCATTCCTTTGAGTAGATCCAGATATCTATATGGAATCATTTTCTTCTTCCTAAAACTTTTCTTTAACATTTTCTCATAGTCAGGTCCACTAATGATGGATTCTTTCAGCTTTTGTATGTCTGAGAAAATCTTTATTCCACTCTCCTGTTTTTAAGAGTTTTTTTTTTTTAAGGTAAAATTCACATAACATAAACCATTAACCATTCAAAAGTGCAATTCAGTGCATTTAGTACATTCACAGTGTTATGTAACCATCACCTCTATGTAGTTCTAAGACATTTTCATTACCCTAAATTCACTTGGGTAAATTCTGAAAGATGAAAGATGTTTTTTGCTGGGTAGAAAATCGTTAGGTTGACAAGTTTTTTTTCTTTCTATACTTTATAGATATTCTGTCTTCTTCTGGTTTGCATTGTTTCCAATGAGAAGTCAACTGCCATTCTTATTTTCAATTGTATGTAATATGCTCCATAACCCAAGACTGTGCTTAAGGTTTTATCATTGGCTTTAAGTAATTTAATTATGATGTCCCTTTGCCCTTGGCATAGTTTTCTTAATTTTTTTTTTGCGCTTGTGGTTTGTTGAACTTCTCAGATCTATGGCTTTATAGTAGTATCAGATTTGGACATTTTTTCAAGCAAAATTCTTAAAATAATTTATTTTGGAAACAGCTCTTGACCTGTTGTCGAGGCTGGAGTGCAGTGGCATGATCACGGCTCACTGCAGCCTCAACCTCCTGGGCTCAAGCAGTTCTTCCACCTCGGCCTCTTGAGTAGCTGGGACCACAGGTGTGAGCCACCATGTCCAGCTATTTTTTTTTTTTTAATATTTTTTTAGAGACAGGGTCTTGCCATGTTGCCCAGACTGGTCTTGAACTCCTGGCCTCAAGATTCTCCCACCTGAGCTTCCAAAAGTTCTGGGATTACAGGTATGAGCTACCACCTGGCCCAATTATTTTTAATCCTTCCCACTTTTGAGGACTTCAGTTGCATGCATATTAGGTTGCTTGAAGTTATCCCACAGTAATCAATCACATTAGTACTATATTTTTTTTTCAGGGTTTTTTTCTGTGCTTCATTTTGGATAGTTTTGATTTCTATCTTATCAAATTAACTGGTTTCCTTTTTTTTCTGTAATGCCTTATCTGCTTTTTATTTCATCCAGACATTTTCATCTCTAGAAAATTGATTTGGGGCTTTTTAATACGTTCAAGTGTAACTGCTTATGTCTTCGTCTACCTTATTGAACATGTAGACTGTAGTTTTAATAACTATCTTAATGTTCTTGTCTACCTGTTCTATCATCTATGTCATTTCTGGGTGTGTTTCTGTTTATTGAATTTCCTGCTCATTATGGGTTATGTTTTACTTATCCACTGAATGTTAGATATTTAGGATTTTATCTTATTGGGTGCTATTTTTGTATTCTATTATTTTTTATTTTTTTGAGACAGGGTGTCACTCTTGTTGCCCAGGCTGGAGTGCAGTGGTGTACCATGGCTCACTGCAGCCTCAACTTCCTGGACTCAAGTGGTCCTCCCACCTCAGCCTCCCAAGTAGCTGGGACTACATGTACACACCACCATGCCCAGCTAATTTTTTGTATTTTTAGGAGAGATGGGGTTTCACCATGTTGCCCAGGCTTGTCTTGAATTCCTGGGCTCAAGTGATCTGCCTGCCTTGGCCTCCCAAAATGCTGGTATTACAGGTGTGAGCCACCGTGCCCAGACTTATATTCTTTTAAATATTCTTGAGCTTTGTTCTGAGACTCAGTGAAGTTGATTGGAAACAGTATGATCTTTTCAAAGCTTACTTTTAAGCTGTGTTGTGTGGGACCAGAGCAGCCTTTTACTGTACAGCTAATTTTAGCTCATTACTGAGGAGATGCCTTTATGGAAACTTTACCCAATGTCCCATGTGCTCTCCCTTCTGGCTGAATGAACATGAACTGTTTCTGGTTTTATGTGAGTCCTGGGGATTGTTCTACTTGCTCTTCCTAGTGGCTCTTCTCTGGACTTAGACTGTCTTGACAAAGGTATGTACTGATCACTACTTAGCTGAAAACATTTCAGTCCATCATTTTCTTTTCTGCCCTGCAGGGAACAACCTATCTTCAGCACTCGAGCTCATGTCTTCCAAATTGACCCAAACACAAAGAAGAACTGGGTACCCACCAGCAAGCATGCAGTTACTGTGTCTTATTTCTATGACAGCACAAGAAATGTGTATAGGATAATCAGTTTAGATGGCTCAAAGGTAAGCTACGTTTACTTTGAATGATTTGGCTGTGCTGGTTGCTCATACTTGCTTTATTTTTTAGGCAATAATAAATAGTACCATCACCCCAAACATGACATTTACTAAAACATCTCAGAAGTTTGGCCAGTGGGCTGATAGCCGGGCAAACACCGTTTATGGATTGGGATTCTCCTCTGAGCATCATCTTTCGAAAGTGAGTTAAATCATAAAATTTGAATGAAAATCTTGGTTAATGTATGTAGTCTCTATACATTCAGTTTGCAGAAAAGTTTCAGGAATTTAAAGAAGCTGCTCGACTAGCAAAGGAAAAATCACAAGAGAAGATGGAACTTACCAGTACACCTTCACAGGTGGGTATATCATTTCTATTCTTAATTATGAACTATTTTTTATCCCCCACCCCTTTTTTTAAAGGAATCCGCAGGCGGGGATCTTCAGTCTCCTTTAACACCGGAAAGTATCAACGGGACAGATGATGAAAGAACACCTGATGTGACACAGAACTCAGAGCCAAGGGCTGAACCAACTCAGAATGCATTGCCATTTTCACATAGGTACAGATTCAATTCAGCAATTATGATTAAGTATGGATAGAATTTTCTTTTTGTTTTATTTTAGTTCAGCAATCAGCAAACATTGGGAGGCTGAACTGGCTACCCTCAAAGGAAATAATGCCAAACTCACTGCAGCCCTGCTGGAGTCCACTGCCAATGTGAAACAATGGAAACAGCAACTTGCTGCCTATCAAGAGGAAGCAGAACGTCTGCACAAGCGGGTAATTTCAGGGCTGATGTCTATAGGGATTTATTAAGTTAATCTGTGTTCTCATTTAATTTTAGGTGACTGAACTTGAATGTGTTAGTAGCCAAGCAAATGCAGTACATACTCATAAGACAGAATTAAATCAGACAATACAAGAACTGGAAGAGACACTGAAACTGAAGGAAGAGGTATTTGCTGCTTTTTACTCATCTGTAATCTATGAATGTTAAGACATTGCTCTGTCTTTTCTAGGAAATAGAAAGGTTAAAACAAGAAATTGATAATGCCAGAGAACTACAAGAACAGAGGGATTCTTTGACTCAGAAACTACAGGTGAGCTGTAGTAAAAATTGTTATTCACTTCTCATATATACATGTTACACTTTTGTTTCTGAAGGAAGTAGAAATTCGGAACAAAGACCTGGAGGGACAACTGTCTGACTTAGAGCAACGTCTGGAGAAAAGTCAGAATGAACAAGAAGCTTTTCGCAATAACCTGAAGACACTCTTAGAAATTCTGGATGGAAAGATATTTGAACTAACAGAATTACGAGATAACTTGGCCAAGCTACTAGAATGCAGCTAAGGAAAGTGAAATTTCAGTGCCAATTAATTAAAAGATACACTGTCTCTCTTCATAGGACTGTTTAGGCTCTGCATCAAGATTGCACAAAAAAAAAAAAAAAAAAATTGAATATCACTCCTCCAGGAGGAGGATCTTTTGAAATTGGAATTGTATATTTCACTGTAAATTTTAGAATCCAGCTTGTAGCTAGTTGGGGAAAAAAGATGAAAAACTTGAACTACAAATTACCTCCATGTATATTATTGGCCATAGTTAACTAGAAAGTTATAAATAGACACTTAATGCAATCTTTTTTCCTGATATTAGCCAATGGGAGAATTAACAATGTCTAGGTCACATCCCCTTTTTGTGTTCAACACAGTGAAGATTATCTGCTTTTTAAATTAATTTATTTACGATATCTAGAGCTGTGTTTTGTGCAAAAACTTAGTGATGAAAGCCTGTCTTTTGTTGTAATCTGAATAATTTCTCAGGATATTTTTGCACTGCTGAGAAGCAGTGCCATTACCAATTAATTCTTGCCAGGAGTGAGAGAGAGCTGTATCTTTAATTGAAATATACTATAACTGGGTGTATAGAGTTCTTCCCTTTTTTGTGCTGGAAGATATTTCACTCTGGTGACTACTCTGGTACACTCTGGTGTTCTCTAATCTTGTCTGTTGTATAGTTTACTTTTCCATATTGATTCCATGTATTTATGAGAAGATATTGTCTCCCATTTTATTACACATTTTAAAGCCAACTAACGAAGGCAGCTGAGTCCCTCAGAAATTTTTCTTTTTAAGTTTCTAATAAATTTGACACACAGTACTGAAATACAGCAGCCCGTCATTGACAGGCTGGTCTAGCAATGTTAAGTATATTTACAGAATATGCAGTTACATTTATTTATATATTTTGCAAGAAATCTTTTCTGAATGATCAATGCATTTCAATTTACGAATAATAATGGTTATTGGGGAACTGTTTATTATAGATAATTTTAAGGTGTATAGCTATTTTAAAGGGGGTCCATTTACATCAAACAGCTGATCAGAGGACTCTATCTAAATTGTGATCGTGGCAGATAGAGATGGAGTCATGTACTCTATCTGGCTCTACACATCAATCACATCTTGATTCAAACCTCACAAGGCAATATTCTGAATTGTTAACTAGGTATTTCAAAACAGGAATTAAATTCAATAGGCTCTTCTCAGTGAACAGGTTTTAATGTTGTTTTGATGTAATTTTAAAAGACTTTTAGCAAACATGCATTTCTTTATATGATATATTTCTTTTACGAAGCTATTTTAAAAGTAAGCCAAGTGCTGTCTAGTCTGCTTATAAAGTAGGAATTGCATCAGAGTACATATATTCTTGCTGTACAATGCCTGTGATGTTGAGGAGGGTTCTTTTTTAAAGTGTATGCTTGAGTAACTGACTCTATGGAGTCTATAAATGCACTGACTTCTTGTTTGTACCCCAAAATGATCGAATTGTTAAGTACAAAATTAAGCTAATTAACCAATTTGTAACCATTTTTTCACTCATAAACAGCTACTCAATACTAGACAATTTTGTTTTTTATGTATGTGTATGTACGTAAATACATACATATTAATTTACATTAGAGTGAAAAATAAATGGTTTGTTTCTGAAGTTAGTTTCTTAAGTGAGTTTTCAGGTGTCTCTGAAAAATTTATAACAATCATGTATTATATGTGCTGTAACATCATGTACGTTACCTCCATCTATTTTAGGATATTTTCCTCACCTATATATTATAGGGAGAATAATTTAGATACACATGCTCAGAGCTGAGATATTTCTCTGATAAATCAGGTAACAAAATGTATTTGATTGATGGAATTTTGAAGTAAATGTGTTTTTATCCATCAGTTTCTGAGTAACAAAGAGCACCAAGTTTTAATTTAAATAGGAGATTTAACACTAGGGATCAGGGAGTTTAGTATGAAGAGTTAAAAAAATTTAAAAAACAGTGTAAGCTGTTGAAATGGCAAGTGAATTATTTTAATGATGTAATAAAATATTTTTAAATTTTGACATAGTGATCATTTAATGAAAAAACTCACCAAAATGTCTCCATTTGAATTGTATTGATAATGTGGGACATATGTGTGATTCAATATATACATATACCCATATGTATATACAGAAAATTATTTTTAATACTTTCCTACTGATAATGAAATTTAAAATTGGAAATTTTGTGAGTGTTTTTCTTGTCCAATAGAGCCTAATTGTTTCCTTTTTTAGTGATTTAACAATCTCTTGAGGGCTGCACCTTTAAATTCCCAGATTGTCAATAGACATGTACAGTATATGGGATAAGGTGGACACAAGTGCACATATAAATAAAATCTTCTTAAGACTTTTAACTATTCATTTACAGTAGGAGAGTATGTAGAAATCATCATCCACAAGTCATAATTAGGTTGTGTGCCTACTGTAGTTTTTTCCATTTCTGTATTATATAAACATTTGCATATTAAAATTTGATTTTTCCCAGAGACAAGTATTATATACTGTATCTATATTTAAATCAAACTGTGGTAATATATTTCTCAGAAAATAATGTTGGGGACTATAGCCTGAACATGTGGACTTGAAGCGACATGGAGGAGGAGGTTGATCCCATTGTGTATAAGTTAATATGTGATAACTATTGAATCTTGTACAAAAACAAAAATTGAAAAAAAAAAAGAAAAGCAAAAATACAGTTTTTATTTTGAAATACATTTGTTCTCTGGAGAATGTACTTTATCTTTTTTTCCTCCAGTCTTTTACAGATATTTAAAAGCATTTAAATGATGACAGCATTTACTTAAATCTTTCAGGTGCTACTGGATTTTGCATTAGTGTGTTATGTTGTGAAATCCTAACTTTGACATAAAAGGTTTTATAAGTATTCCCCTGCCTGGAAAATTAGTTTTTGTTCTCCTCTCTCTCTCTTTCTCTTTTCCACTTTCTTTCTGCAGACTAAAACATGCTCACGAAGTTGCATCTCTCCTTGTCTCTATAGAAGATCTCCAGCACCATCATAGATTTGATGTTCTGCTGTCATTGAACTGTTGGGAAGCAGTTAGAGGAAAAGCTCACTTTTTTTTTCAGGTGGAAATAAAAGGAACACTCAAAATTAAGCCAACACCACCACTACCTTTAAAAACTAGTTTATTTGCCCTGTTAAAATTAAATGTATTCTTTAACATGTGGGCTACAGTCTCCCATGTTTTTATTTAACTGAAGCATATACACTTCGGTCATTTATCTCCTTGTGGTCCTGATTTTGTCAGTACTGGAATGGGAGGCAGGTCGGGGAAAGTTTGTTTGATGGCAGTGGATTCTTATTGTTGTTTTAACCATTGCATTTATTTGATATCAAATGATTTTGACATCCTGAAA